AGGTCGGACCAATCCTTGATATCCTCAAATTTCACCTTAATGAGGCTGACACCTTTCAGCTTATCGACTGGCAACTCCTTTAGGTATTCTAGACGGCTAAAGAAGAACATTTTTGGCACAGCTCCAGCCTTGAGAGCGTCTGAAATGAGCCTGCGACCTTCCAGCAGGATCTTCCCTTGTTTTTCCCGAAATGGCCTGGACTTTACTATTGTCATTACACTGCTGTAGATGGAAATAAAAAAAAAAAACAGGTAACTATCAACATCCTTGTTACTGAGACACGCTTAGTTGTAACAGAAATAAAGAGCTACGGAGAGGGCCGGGCGCGGTGGCTCACGCCTGTAATCCCAGCACATTGGGAGGCCGAGGCGGGCGGATCACCTGAGGTCAGGAGTTCCAGATCAGCCTGGCTAACATGGTGAAACAAAAACAACAACAAAGAGCTAAGGAGAAACAGAAGCTAATTCCAAAGACGCTTATTCGGCCCTCTGTGCATAATACAAAAACCAGCGGGCTGTACTGGAAGAAGTCCTCCATCGGAAGGAGGTTAAGGTTCCGCTGTGCGACGGGAAGGGAAACGAGAACATTCGACAGGCTCAAGAACCACATCACCTCAGCCTCCTGTCCCCGGGATAAGCTTTATCGTAGCGAAGCCCAGACTCTTCCCAGGTGCTGGGAGCGCGGGATGCGGACTCCTCGAGCGGTTGTTTCTCTCGTTGCTCCTGGGCACTGGCCTCAGATGGTGCCTTGCGGGGCTGCTTCCCAGGAGCGCGCTTCTGTTCCACCACCTCTCCGGAAGGAAACACCACTTTCACTGGGCTCCGCCGCAGCGCCCGGACCCAGCGCCTCGCGTCAAGGTCCCAAGCCTGGACCACCTGCAGCAACGGTCGCACGACAAACCTCGCGGGTCTCACCAGCGCCGCCATGTTCCCTGAGACCCGGGCTGCGTCACGAAAGCGCGCCGTCGGCGGCTAGTGACGTCACGGCCCGTGGCGCCCTTCGTGGACTGGGCTGTACGGTGCGCGTGACGGCTGCGTGCGGCGGGAATCATGGCTGCTCGCAGAGCTCTGCACTTCGTATTCAAAGTGGGAAACCGCTTCCAGACGGCGCGTTTCTATCGGGACGTCCTGGGGATGAAGGTGCAGGCCGGGGCCGACAGGGGCTGGCGCGCGAGGCTGGAACCGGCGCCCGAGCCGGCCCTGGCGGAGGGAGGGGAAAATGGGTGTGTCGTGAACCTAAGCCGGAGGGTGTCCGACCTTAGGCCCTGCGCGGTGTTCAGCTTCAGGAGCGTGGCGAGTTGCCGTTGGGGATCATAGGCCTTGGAGAAGGGCCTAACACGATTAGTCCCCGCGGTGTGCCCACGCACGTCCTTTCATTTAAGCCACTCGTAAACGTTTATTGAGCCCCGCCCTTGTGGAGCTTACCGTCTACCGGAAAAGACGGTAAATAAAATGTTATATAATGCTTTCTAGTTCACTTCACAATTTATTCTAAATCTCACACCAGGTTCTGCGGCATGAGGAATTTGAAGAAGGCTGCAAAGCTGCCTGTAATGGGTATGATACCTTGTTTCTTAAAATCTCCTTTAGGCTCTGACTACACCCGGATAACAGAAGACAGTTTCTCAAAGTGAGTATAAAGCAGTGGAATTAATTAAGGAGAGTCACTGAGTTCATTTACTTTTATTTTCTAGGCCTTATGATGGGAAATGGAGTAAAACAATGGTGGGATTTGGGCCTGAGGATGATCATTTTGTCGCAGAACTGACTTACAATTATGGCGTCGGAGACTACAAGCTTGGCAATGACTTTATGGTAAATACCGTTTTTTTCTAGCAGAGTTTTGGCATGTACTTGGATGTACTGTTGTTTGTTGTAGGGAATCACGCTCGCTTCTAGCCAGGCTGTCAGCAACGCCAGGAAGCTGGAGTGGCCACTGACGGAAGTTGCAGAAGGTGTTTTTGAAACCGAGGCCCCGGGAGGATATAAGTTCTATTTGCAGAATCGCAGTCTGCCTCAGTCAGGTAATTATACCAGAACCAGTAAAAGCCTCTGTGATCTGTCTATTCCTGCTTTATTACCCAACAGATCCTGTATTAAAAGTAACTCTAGCAGTGTCTGATCTTCAAAAGTCCTTGAACTACTGGTGTAATCTACTGGGAATGAAAATTTATGAAAAAGATGAAGAAAAGCAAAGGGCTTTGCTGGGCTATGCTGATAACCAGGTGAGCAATCTTGGAGAAGAATAACCTGTTACGTTCCAAAAAATAACCCCCTTTCCTATTTCAGTGTAAGCTGGAGCTACAGGGCGTCAAGGGTGGGGTGGACCATGCAGCAGCTTTTGGAAGAATTGCCTTCTCTTGCCCCCAGAAAGAGGTAACGCTTGATACCAGATCGTTTGAGCTTTCCCCTGGCTCACGTTGCCTCTGTTTTCCTCAAGTTGCCAGACTTAGAAGACTTGATGAAAAGGGAGAACCAGAAGATTCTGACTCCCCTGGTGAGCCTGGACACCCCAGGGAAAGCAACAGTACAGGTGGTCATTCTGGCCGACCCTGTAAGTATTTCTCAGGCAGGGGGCAGGCTGGATTGGCAGGTGTCTTTTCTCTTTATTGGTGTAGGACGGACATGAAATTTGCTTTGTCGGGGATGAAGCATTTCGAGAACTTTCTAAGATGGATCCAGAGGGAAGCAAATTGTTGGATGATGTGAGTCCCATTTCTACATTTATGTCACCATGGAGTCAGTGTATATTCTATTTCTATTTTACAGGCAATGGCAGCAGATAAAAGTGACGAGTGGTTTGCCAAACACAATAAACCCAAAGCTTCAGGTTAACGGAAGACATGATGCAGAGCAAGCCTCTGTGATTCCTGCCCAGCACCTGTGAGGCCTGACGTGTCAGTTCCCAATAAATGCTCTTCTGATTTGTTTCCCGTACAGGCAAGGAGGCTTGGGTAGTGCAGATTTGTGTATTTCAATCTTTGAAAGCTCTGATGTAATTTAGAAATGAAATCCAATCATGAGTCCAGGTAGAGAACGCCTGCTGTAATCTACACTGTTGCTGGGACTGCGCATTCTGTATATAACTGTGTTGGATGAGTGACAGATGATTGTCCAGACTAGGACAGCGGCATGAACATGACTTTGGTTGGGATTGCGGATAGTTAGGGTTACCTCTGAATCGTGTAGCTTTTATGAGAGCAGCTGTGCAAGTGAATCCACATTAATGCCTTGTCGTGGTGCCATTCCCAGCGCCTGACGATACGCTCTTCTATTGTCTTATTCTGGCAGGTTTTGACGTTTTAAATTTTTTAAAGAAATTTTATTCCTTGGACCAAAAGGTTTGGTTAACCACCCCCCTCTTACTTGCTTTCACATTTTGAGTGTCCAGAGGAAACAGAAAGGAATGAGTGTGTGACGTTGCTGCACGCCTGACTCTGTGCGAGCTTCTTTCTGTGTATATATTTTGTTTTATTTTTTTCCGTGTATATTTTTAATCCCGACAGAACATCATGTGAGATTTCTTTAAAATGGATTAAACGATTTCTTCAGCCTGAAAAAAAAGGTTTTGAAAATGTTTTCTTGTAGTTTTGTTTGGTTCTAAACAACAAATAGGTTTTAATCACTCGAAATGGAATTATATTGTGTATTCATTGAATAAATTTTTTTTGAAAGTAAGCTTCTGAAATCAAGCTGTGATACCAGTCTCT